CATAGCCCGTTGCCCCCCTGAAACCCTACTCAGCCTCACCTCAACCCCTACGCAATTCCTCTCGGTTGTCATGCCTCCATCGGCGGGGGTCGAGTGTTGTGTGTGACCCCAGGTCTCTAGCAAGGTATAGTGGGAGGGAAGCATCCAGGGGAAGAGAGGTGGTGGGATGGGGCTCTCCCTCTCCCCCATACCGCCACCCTCCCTCACGTCCATATCCTGTCCAAGGCTCTTCCCGCGTCTGCTTCTGAAACCCCTCCACGTCCCTCCACCCCATGTGCCCCACTCGTTACACAAGAGCAGAGAGATCTGCAGAACATACGTCTACGATTATGCCACTCTTCAGATTTACATCTTGCAGCGACTTCCCACTGCGTTAGAACGGAAGTAAGCCCATGACGGGGGCCCTCCCAACTCTCAGACCTCACCCGAGCCTCCACGTCCCGAGACGCCGGCCTCTCAAACGACCGCGCCCTGACCCTCGCTCTTCCCCATTTCCCAGGGTCTTTGCCGACCACCCTCTTGCGCCGTAGCTGCTCACGTGCTGTTTACTTGCTTTTCCCTCCCCACCAAAAGGTGAGCCTTGAGAAGACACACCCTCGTGGAGAGCTTTGAACTTTTATCCGGAAAGGTGCCGGGCACGTAGTCAGCGCCCGCGATCACTCGCTCACAAGGGTTCTTCCGAGACCCCTCTTCAGCCTCTTCCCCGAACCCCCAGGCCCCGCCCCAGCCCCATCTCAGCTTCGTCCCAGGCGCGTCCCAGCTTCGCCCCGTCCCAGCTTCATCCCACCCCAGCCGCGCCCCGCCCCGCCCGCTCCCCGCCCCGCCCGCGCCCCGCCCGCGCCCCGCCCCGCCCGCGCCCCGCCCGCGCCCCGCCCGCGCCCCGCCCGCGCCCCGCCCGCGCCCCGCCCGCGCCCCGCCCGCGCCCCGCCCGCGCCCCGCCCGCGCCCCGCCCGCGCCCCGCGGAACCTAGAGTCGCAGGCGCGTTCTTGAAGGACGGAATTCGGCGTCGGACTCTGCGCCCCGCGTAGTTCCGGTGGCGACTGCGGCGCATGGCGGTGAGCGGTGTGGAGAAGACGCGCGGGTGGCTCGGTGACCCTCGTGCTACCCCCCTTTCTCCAGGCCCTGGGACATCTTGCTGGGGAGGCAGCGGCGGCCCCAGGCCCGGGTACTCCCTGCGCGTCCCGCGGAGCCCGGCTTCCCGGCCCAGTTTCCAGCGCCCGGAATCCTTCCACTGTCTGTCTCTGCCCAGAGCAACCTACGTGCAGTAACGCTGACTCCAGAGCGCACCCGTTGGGCGATGAAGGCGGCACAGCGTCGAAAAAACAAAAGAATAAGAAGAAAACGCGGAACAGGGCCTCTGTGGCAAATGGAGGCGAGAAGGCCTCAGAGAAACTCGCCCCAGAAGAAGTTCCCCTAAGCGCTGAGGCCCAGGCAAGGGCGGGCTTCGGTCGGGAAGGGTGGAACTCTCACAGCCACTTCCCCAAATCCATCACAGGCACAACAGTTGGCCCAGGAATTGGCTTGGTGTGTGGAGCAACTGGAGCTGGGCCTCAAGAGGCAGAAACCCACCCCGAAACAGAGTAAGGGACCCTTCTGTAGAGCTGGGGGATGTGGTGTTCACTAGTCCTTTATTTTTATTCGCAGAAGAGCAGGCTATTGGAGCAATCCGAACCCTGCGCAGCAAAAGAACGCCCTTGCCCCGGAAGAGGCAGCTGATGCACTCCTTGTTTGGAGACTATAGGGCTCAGATGGAAGCCGAATGGCGTGAGGCCCTGCGGGCTCTCAGAGCTGGTGAGGAGCTAGCCACTGGTTGATTCAGGAAGGTTCTGACATACGCTGCTTCTCTCCCCGACAGCTGCTTATTCAGCCCAGGTGCAACCTGTAGATGGAGCCACCAGAAAGAAGAGCCAAAGGGTCTGCAGGCCTCGCTCTATATGGAGAGCCAAAGCCACTCTGGACATGCCTGATGAAGAGTTTAGGTTCAATTTCTTTTAGCGTCTCCCCGAACCTGAAACAATCCCCCTCCCTTGGGGTGGTGTAGGGGTTTGTTTTGAGTGCAGAGCCTTTCCAGGACTTCTGTTGTCAGAGAACCCTGGAGTTGGTCTGTCCCTGGCTGGTCCAAGGATTTGTAGCTGTTGTGAAGGTGTGAGACCATCAGATAGGCAAAAGACCCCGTTCGTTTTCTGATGAAATGTTCTCTCTTTCAGAAGAGAGAGAGAGGTGCATTTAGAAAATATGCAATAAATTGAAGTGAGTGTTCAAAGTATTGTAGAAGGAATATTGTACTCAGTCTTTAGGATTAGATTAAGTGGCTGTTGGTAACAAAGATTAGTGGAGAAGCTGTATAATCGTACACTGGTTTTCACTTTTGAAAGGAATCCCTGTCAAATGGTTTAGTGCTTAATGCTGTTATGTCATATTGCCCTAATCTCTATTTTTGATAAAATTGGATAAGGAGTGAAAGAGTATGCTGACCACCTATGTTAGAGGAAGTACAGAAGATGCAGGGGTGTGGTATCCCTGGGTCCAGTCCCTCACCTGGTACCTTTGTGCATGTTGCCTTCATTCCTGAGCAGGTATCATCCTCAGGGAACCAGCATGGCACCTACCAGGCCAGGCTCTGTTCTTAGGAGCAAGGAGCTTCTTGCGCTAACAGTTCTGGCCTGAGACCTGGATTGAGCCTTGGCAGACTTCTTGTCTAAATGTTGGCCATTCAGTCTCAGGCCCTCTGTTCCATGGAATTGGGAATCTCCAGGTGACCTAATCCTCATTGGTGGCTTGATGTTTGCTGGTATCTTCCAAACTCAGTTCCCAGACTAGATTGATACCTGGAGCCCAGCTGCCTACTCAGCATTTCCACTTGGGTGCTTCATAGGCATTTCAAACCTGATGTGTTTAAAACACTTGATTAGGCTCCGGTTTTCCTTTGGCTTCTGCTTTTCAGTGAATGGCATGACTGCCTATGTGGGTGGCAAGCCACCCAGGTGCCGAGGAAAGAGACTGAGGGCACGAGCTGTTCCAGTATAATAAAATATATAAAATAAGAAGAGTTATACTAGATCTAGATCATAGACATGATTATATGTGAGTATCATTAATCATTAGTTTATAGCAATTACTCTTTATTCCAATATTATAATAATCCTCACTCTACAATCATAACCTAGGAAAAACCAGGCCATACAGAGATAGGAGCCGAGGGGACATAGTGCGAAGTGGCCAGAAGACAAGAGTGTGAGCCTTCTCTTATGCCCGGACAGGGCCACCAGAGGGCTTGGTCTAGCAGTAACACCAGTGTCTGGGAAGATGCCTGTTGCAAAGTGGACCATGGTCTAGCAGTAGCATCAGTGTCAAGGAAAAACACCCACTACTTAGCAGACTGGGAAAAGGAGCCTCCCTTTCCCCGGGGGAGTTTAGAGAAGACTACTCCTCCACCTCTTGTGGAGGGCCTGACATCAGTCAGGCCCGCCCGCAGTTATCCAGAGGCCTGTCTCCCTGTGATGCTGTGCTTCAGTGGTCACGCTCCTAGTCCGCTTTCATGTTCCATCCTGTATACCTGGCTCTGCCTTTTAGATAGCAGGAGCAAATTAGTGAAAGTACTAAATGTCTGATATGCAGAAATAATGGCATAAGCTGTCTCTCTCTCTTCTCTCTCTCTCTGCCTCTGCTGCCAGGCAGGGAAGGGCCCCCTGTCCAGTGGACACATGACCCATGTGACCTTACCTATTATTGGAGATGGTTCACATTCCTTACCCTGCCCCTTTGTCTTATATCCAATAAATATCAGTGCAGCCTGGCATTTGGGGCCACTACTGGTCTCCGCGTCTTGGTGGTAGTGGTCCCCCAGGCCCAGGTGTCTTTTCTTTTATCTCTTTGTCTTGTGTCTTTATTTCTACAATC